GACAGGCACTCCCAGAGCAGCCTTCTGTAGACCTCCCCCCAGGAATGCATTCCTTTCCCAGAGTATTAATTCTTGCTAGGAAAAGAATTTAGTGATATCTTCCCTACTTGCACGTCCGCTTATAGGCTCTCTGCAAGAAGAAAAATATGGCTGTATTTTGCCTGACCACACAGGCAGTCAGACCTTATGGTTGTCTTCCCTTGTTCCCTGAAAATCACGATTATTCTGTTCTTTTTCAAGGTGTACTGATTTCATATTGTTCAAACGCACGTTTTACAGTTTGTACAGTTAACACAATTATAGTGGCCCTGAGGTGATGTACATCCTCAGTTTATGAAGATAACAGGATTAAGAGATTAAAGTAAGACAGGCTTAAGAAATTATCAAAGTATTATTTGGAAACTGGTAAATGTCCATGAAATCTTCACAATTTATGTTCCTTTGCCACAGCTCCAGCCGGTCCATCTGTTCAGGGTCCCTGACTTCCCACAACACCTGGCTTCTATTACTTTTTTAAAATTAGCTTTTTTCTTTTTTTCGAGATGGAGTCTCACTCTGTTGCCCAGGCTGGAATACATGGTGTGATCTTGGCTCACTGCAGCCGCCGCCTCCTGGGTTCAAGCGATTCTCTTGCCTCAGCCTCTCGAGTAACTGGGACTGCAGGTGCAATACAAAAAATGCAGAACTTTTGTATTTTCTGTAGAGATGGGGTTTCGCTGTGTTGTCCAGGCTGGTCTCAAACTCCTGAGCTCAAGTGACATGCCCACCTTGGCCTCTCAAAGTTCTGGGATTATAGGCATGAGCCACTGCATCCAGCCTTATTATTATTATTTTTTTTTGAGATGGAGTCTTGCTCTGTCGCCCAGGCTGGAGTGCAGTGGCGCGATCTCGGCTCACTGCAACCTCTGCCTCCCGGATTCAAGCGATTTTCCTGCCTCAGCCTCCTGAGTAGCTGGGACTACAGGCATGCGCCATCACACCGAGGTAATTTTTGTATTTTTTGGCAGAGACAGGGTTTCACCATGTTGACCAGGCTGGTCTTGAACTCCTGACCTCAAGCCATCTGCCCACCTTGGCCTCCCAAAGTTCTGGGATTATTTTTTAAGCAGTTTTGATAGGTGTGTACCTAGTAGTGCTCTGTGGTTTAATTTGCATTTCCCAGGGAGTGGGGGCACTGCCTGTCTTCTCACGCCTCAGTTGCTTGTTGCTGTGACGGTCGCCCACTCCTCCTGCCAGTGTCTGTGCTGCTCACGGTAGCTGCATCAGCTTCACGCTGTCCGCCCTTCGCCACCCACCGCGCCTGCTGCTCAGGAATGTTCCAAGCAACTTGGTGGTAACAGAAGCTGAGAACAGCCCAGATGTCCTTCGGTGCAAGAGTGGATGGATCAGTTGTGGTCTATTCACAGAATAGAATGTGACCACACTGGAGATGAATGAATTGTAGCTACAATCTGCAGTGTAGACGAATCTTAGGAACGTAGGCGTTTCAGAAGCAGATCAAGCCAGGCACGATGCTGTGTGCCTATAGTCCCAGCTACTCAGAGCCTGAAGGTGGGAGATCACTTCAGCCTGGGAGTTTGAGGCCAGCCTGGGCAACATAGCAAGACCCTGTCTCAAAGGAAAAAAAAAGCAGATTACAGAAAAGTAAATCCAGTGCTAGGCCGTATTTTTAAGCTCAAAAAATTAAAACTAATTAGCGTTTAGGGATAAACATGAGGTAATTTTTTAGAAGCAAGAGAATAGCATTGAATTTAAGGTATATATGGGGAAAATGAAACTTCCAAGTTATTGATAATTTTCCAGTTTTTAAATTAGAGACGGGATCATGGTGTTTATGCGTCATAATTTATATGTTCCATATATTTTTTGTTGTTTTTTTGAGACGGAGTCTCGCTCTGTCACCCATGCTGGAGTGCAGTGGCGCGATCTCGGCTCACGGCAAGCTCTACCTCCCAGGTTTACACCATTCTCCGCCTCAGCCTCCCGAGTAGCTGGGACTACAGGCGCCCACCACCATGCCTGGCTAATGTTTTTGTATTTTTGTAGAGACGGGGTTTCACTGTGTTAGCCAGGATGGTCTCGATCTCCTGACCTTGTGACCCGCCCGCCTTGGCCTCCCAAAGTGCTGGGATTACAGGCGTGAGCCACCACGCCCGGCTGATATGTTCCATATATTTCTTTCTGTATTTCACATAATACATAGTAAAATATTTAAAACAGAACAAAAATAGACTTCCTTTTAAGATGTTTTCATATCTGTTCTTACAAAGTTGGCCACAGTTTTTCCCCAACAGTAGTTTGAGTTCAGCAGCAGCTCTTTTATAAAACGTTTGCTGCACACACTGAGATTGCACCTGGAAGTACAGAAATAAGAACACACGTATTTTATTTTATTTTTTTACCCCTGAAGATCTTTAAGTCTTCTGAGGAGCATGGACCTGCTAGACTGCAAGCTGCTGCATTCTGAGGAGCAGGGACCTGCTAAACTGCAAGCTGCCGCAGGCGGAGATTTTTGCCTGTTTGGTTTATTTTGTTACCACTGAGTCCCCAGCTCTGAGAACAGAGCGAGGCATGTGATCGATGCATCGTAACTGTTGAGCAAATGAATGCTGAGCTGTGATGGCACCGACGTGTCCGGGGAGAGGACGCACCCGGCTGTGTGGACATGTGCCCAGGGCCCAGGACAGCGCCACGGAAGAGGACACACCCGGCTGTGTGGACATGTGCCCAGGGCCCGGGACAGCGCCACGGAAGAGGACGCACCCGGCTGTGTGCACATGTGCCCAGGGCCCGGGACAGCGCCACGGAAGAGGACGCACCCGGCTGTGTGCACATGTGCCCAGGGCCCGGGACAGCGCCACGGAAGAGGACGCACCCGGCTGTGTGCACATGTGCCCAGGGCCCGGGACAGCGCCACGGAAGAGGACGCACCCGGCTGTGTGGACATGTGCCCAGGGCCCGGGACAGCGCCACGGAAGAGGACGCACAGGACAGCGCCACGGAAGAGGACGCACCCGGCTGTGTGCACATGTGCCCAGGGCCCGGGACAGCGCCACGGAAGAGGACGCACCCGGCTGTGTGCACATGTGCCCAGGGCCCGGGACAGCGCCATGGAAGAGGACGCACCCGGCTGTGTGCACATGTGCCCAGGGCCCGGGACAGCGCCACGGAAGAGGACGCACCCGGCTGTGTGCACATGTGCCCAGGGCCCGGGACAGCGCCACGGAAGAGGATGCACCCGGCTGTGTGGACATGTGCCCAGGGCCCGGGACAGCGCCACGGAAGAGGACGCACCCGGCTGTGTGGACATGTGCCCAGGGCCCGGGACAGCGCCACGGAAGAGGACGCACCCGGCTGTGTGGACATGTGCCCAGGGCCCGGGACAGCGCCACGGAAGAGGACGCACAGGACAGCGCCACGGAAGAGGACGCACCCGGCTGTGTGGCAGGGGAGGTTCCCAAGAGCAGGCTCAGGGCTCTGGGGTCTGAGTGAGGGCTCTCCAGCCAGCAGGGAGCAGGGCAGGGTGTTGAAGAGACGGCAGGTGCGTCAGGGGCTGACGTGGGACCCGGCACTCTGTGCTCTGTGTCTGCCCGGGAACAGGTAGTCCTGCGTCGGACCGGGAAGTGTGGTGGGTGTGGTGGGGGAAGGGGCTGGCGTCAGCAGGGCTCTCGTCCGCCAACGTCTGGTGGGGATGCCCGCCATGCGGGGGCCTCAGGCTACAGCCAGGGCTGTG